GACTCCGTCTCAAAAAAAACAAAAAAATCTGTTTACAGAGGTAAAAACACGGGTATTACATGGAGCATAATTTGAAATCCATTCCCTCATATTCAGCCAAGAACTACAGGCCCAGAGAAGGGAAGTGATTTGCCAAAGGTCATTCAACAAATCCCTAGGGGCTGTGATGATCCGTGTCCTTGCCATTACCTCCCTTGTCTCCACTAACAAAAATATTTCAATGGGAGAATGTGCCGATCTAAGGCACTCCTAAAGTACTTGCTGAGAATGACAGCCCTGGGGAGACAGGTCGGCAGCCCTGAACAGGCACTGCCTTACCCGGGCGTAGTGCCCCAATTCGCCACCTCTTGGAGTCCTAGGCGGAGGATACTACTGGGGCAGTTGTTTCGCCAATTCCACATCTCCCGGAGCCTGGCCTGGCCCAGCCCAGCCCCGTCGCTGTGACCCACTTCCTAGCTGCAGGCTGGACCAAGGGGAGGCACATGGGGAGCTCCACAGGGAGGCCACGCCCACGAGGGCAGCTCACAGAATTAGAAAGCCGACGGGGTGCTGTGGTCAGGAGGCGCGTGGGCGGCAGGTTAGTACTTAAGGTGCAGAGACCACCCCCAACCCTTTGACTGGCGGTGGGCATCCCGGAAAGGCATGGCTCGGCCAATTCCAGCCCCGTTTCCACGCTCAGCACCCGCCCTGCCTGTGCGCGAACGGCTCCGGCCCGCACGGGTCGCCAGAGGCGACTGTGTGACACTCGGAGTTTGCTGGGGTCTCCGTGGGCGGGAGGACTTTCCAGCGCAATGGCGACTCCCTAAGCCCCGCAGCTTCTGCGCCCGGGAAAGATATCCAAGAGATGCAAAGCTCTACTGGGCCCAGGCTGCCACCCCAGAGGCCCCCTTCCGTCCCGGGGCCGGGGCTAGGCCAAGGCGGGCACCAGGACTGCCCAGCCTCCCGGCCCTTCGCACTGGTAACCGGTTCCGGGGCGGATGCTTTTTGCATCTGACCCGGCGCGCCCGGTGACGCCTTCGCGTCCAGACGGAAGTGCGGGCGGAGGATCCCCAGCCGGGTCCCAAGCCTGTGCCTGAGCCTGAGCCTGAGCCTGAGCCCGAGCCGGGAGCCGGTCGCGGGGGCTCCGGGCTGTGGGACCGCTGGGCCCCCAGCGATGGCGACCCTGTGGGGAGGCCTTCTTCGGCTTGGCTCCTTGCTCAGCCTGTCGTGCCTGGCGCTTTCCGTGCTGCTGCTGGCGCAGCTGTCAGACGCCGCCAAGGTGAGTCCCGCCCAGCCTCGCTCCTGACGGAAAACGCACTATACTGTTTCCATTTTGGTTACAGAATTTCGAGGATGTCAGATGTAAATGTATCTGCCCTCCCTATAAAGAAAATTCTGGGCATATTTATAATAAGAACATATCTCAGAAAGATTGGTAAGTATCTGGATTACTGAATTACCTGTCACGCTTAAGCAGCATTTTATCTTTGTTTTTTCAGTGATTGCCTTCATGTTGTGGAGCCCATGCCTGTGCGGGGGCCTGATGTAGAAGCATACTGTCTACGCTGTGAATGCAAATATGAAGAAAGAAGCTCTGTCACAATCAAGGTAAAATATATATCCCTCTATCTACCTGTCTGAAAGATGTAACTTAATTTTCAATTTCCTTTAGGTTACCATTATAATTTATCTCTCCATTTTGGGCCTTCTACTTCTGTACATGGTATATCTTACTCTGGTTGAGCCCATACTGAAGAGGCGCCTCTTTGGACATGCACAGTTGATACAGAGTGATGATGATATTGGGGTAAGTTCCCAGCCTGCCCTAGCTGCTCATGGATCTCTAATGTTCTCCATTCCTGGACTTTTAGGATCACCAGCCTTTTGCAAATGCACACGATGTGCTAGCCCGCTCCCGCAGTCGAGCCAACGTGCTGAACAAGGTAGAATATGCACAGCAGCGCTGGAAGCTTCAAGTCCAAGAGCAGCGAAAGTCTGTCTTTGACCGGCATGTTGTCCTCAGCTAATTGGGAATTGAATTCAAGGTGACTAGAAAGAAACAGGCAGACAACTGGAAAGAACTGACTGGGTTTTGCTGGGTTTCATTTTAATACCTTGTTGATTTCACCAACTGTTGCTGGAAGATTCAAAACTGGAAGCAAAAACTTGCTTGATTTTTTTTTCTTGTTAACGTAATAATAGAGACATTTTTAAAAGCACACAGCTCAAAGTCAGCCAATAAGTCTTTTCCTATTTGTGACTTTTACTAATAAAAATAAATCTGCCTGTAAATTATCTTGAAGTCCTTTACCTGGAACAAGCACTCTCTTTTTCACCACATAGTTTTAACTTGACTTTCAAGATAATTTTCAGGGTTTTTGTTGTTGTTGTTTTTTGTTTGTTTGTTTTGGTGGGAGAGGGGAGGGATGCCTGGGAAGTGGTTAACAACTTTTTTCAAGTCACTTTACTAAACAAACTTTTGTAAATAGACCTTACCTTCTATTTTCGAGTTTCATTTATATTTTGCAGTGTAGCCAGCCTCATCAAAGAGCTGACTTACTCATTTGACTTTTGCACTGACTGTATTATCTGGGTATCTGCTGTGTCTGCACTTCATGGTAAACGGGATCTAAAATGCCTGGTGGCTTTTCACAAAAAGCAGATTTTCTTCATGTACTGTGATGTCTGATGCAATGCATCCTAGAACAAACTGGCCATTTGCTAGTTTACTCTAAAGACTAAACATAGTCTTGGTGTGTGTGGTCTTACTCATCTTCTAGTACCTTTAAGGACAAATCCTAAGGACTTGGACACTTGCAATAAAGAAATTTTATTTTAAACCCAAGCCTCCCTGGATTGATAATATATACACATTTGTCAGCATTTCCGGTCGTGGTGAGAGGCAGCTGTTTGAGCTCCAATGTGTGCAGCTTTGAACTAGGGCTGGGGTTGTGGGTGCCTCTTCTGAAAGGTCTAACCATTATTGGATAACTGGCTTTTTTCTTCCTATGTCCTCTTTGGAATGTAACAATAAAAATAATTTTTGAAACATCCATCAGTGTATCTATCTATGTCTCCTAGTTTTTTCCTCCTCCCTCTTTTGCTGTATAATGAGATTGAAGATATAAAGACATTTTGTACCCTGTTCTGAGACTACTGTTTTATACCAATCTAACC